TCTCAGCATCTCCACCCAACCAGCAGAAAACCGGTGAGTGGGGCTTTTAAGTGATTTTCAAGAAGAATGTAACAGATGTCAAACGGGAAAAGCACAAGGCAAAGCCTGCTCTCTCTGTCTCTCTGTCTCCTCTTCTCCTTTTTTGCCTTATTCTATCCGATTTTTTCCCTAAGCTTCTACCTGGGATTTTCCTTTGGAAAAGTGAGTTTGATGTTCCTTTGTTTTCACTGTGATGTTAATTTAGAATAATACTACCTCTGATCCTAAAGCAAAGCAAAGCCTTACTGGCATGCCTGGGGAAATGTTTGCTGCTTGCCTTGAGGAGGTGGGGTCTCTTACCACTGCAGGTTGTCTGACAGAGACAATGCTGAGCTCAGCATAGGTCATGGTGACATTGGAAAAAAGGCGGAATTGAGCCTGGCAGACCCATTAGGCACCAGTCTTTCTTATCTCCTGTCCTCCTGGTCCCTTGCAAATATATTGATGTGGCAGTGTGTAGCAGCTGAGCCCTGCTTGCTTTGTGAGTCCTTTTATCCCCATCTGTGAGATGCATGTTAATAGTTTGGCTCGTAGGATGTCACTACATTTGCTAGCATTTGTGGCTTCAGTTGTATTGGGTTTCATGTTTTGATTGTTTGGGGTTCTTGGTGGGGGAGGGGGTTCAACAGAAGGGAGAAAAGCAAAGCCTGACAAATGACCATCTTTTCTCAGCTAATGCACCTGGGCAATATACAAGTTTGGGGTGAATTGCCTGCTGTGAGGGTAAATGTCACTTCAATTAAGGTAGAAACCCAGAACAATGAAAGGTGTGCTTCCTTCTAAAGGTCCCGTATGCTGTTCGGAGAGTCATTTGTGAATCTTTCAACAATTAAATTATTCCATTAAGAGGTGTTGCTGCATCAGTGGGGAGGGGGTGGAGCACCTGGGGGGGAAAAAAAAGGATTTTGTGAACAAATGGAACCGGGGGAAGACAGAGCTAGTAACTTGTTAAATAACTTATTTTTCTAATCCTTTTTCCCCCCAGCTTATTTCTTATGAATGTCGGATAGCTGCACCAGCTTGGTGGGGAAAGGGTTTGATGAATAGCACAAAGACACTGGCTGTTCCCTGGAGGCTGTCCCTTTAAAGGAGAATCTTAGTTTATTCTGGGGGGAGGGGATGCACACATTAGAGTAGGAAAGAGGGCTTGGAATAAAATGAAAACACTCCCCCTTCATAGTCATTGTACTGAAATGCAAAGACTGCTTCCTAAGCTGGAGATGCTAACCTTGGGTAGCTCCTTCTGTTCTCTTCAAGGGGAATTTTGTCAGGCTATGGATTCATTTACAACTGTTAGTCATGTGGGCATGTGTGAGGAAACAGATGCCAGTTTTAATGTATTTAGCCCGAAGTTCCAATTTGATAGGAGCCACTGTCAGTAAGTCTCAGGATTTTCAGCTATTTCAAAATTCTTCACCCCCATCCCTTTCTCCCACGCTCAGGTCTCTGAGGTTCCACCAAAATATGGAACTTGATTTTGGACACTTTGACGAAAGAGATAAGACATCCAGGAACATGCGAGGCTCCCGGATGAATGGGTTGCCTAGCCCCACTCACAGCGCCCACTGTAGCTTCTACCGAACCAGAACCTTGCAGGCACTGAGTAATGAGAAGAAAGCCAAGAAGGTACGTTTCTACCGCAATGGGGACCGCTACTTCAAGGGGATTGTGTACGCTGTGTCCTCTGACCGTTTTCGCAGCTTTGACGCCTTGCTGGCTGACCTGACGCGATCTCTGTCTGACAACATCAACCTGCCTCAGGGAGTGCGTTACATTTACACCATTGATGGATCCAGGAAGATCGGAAGCATGGATGAACTGGAGGAAGGTAATTTAAATAGTGGGTGGTGGCCGTTGGTGCTAATCACCTAATCACTTATTTCTTGCCTTAGGGGAAAGCTATGTCTGTTCCTCAGACAACTTCTTTAAAAAGGTGGAGTACACCAAGAATGTCAATCCCAACTGGTCTGTCAACGTAAAAACATCTGCCAATATGAAAGCCCCCCAGTCCTTGGCTAGCAGCAACAGTGCACAGGCCAGGGAGAACAAGGACTTTGTGCGCCCCAAGCTGGTTACCATCATCCGCAGTGGGGTGAAGCCTCGGAAGGCTGTGCGTGTGCTTCTGAACAAGAAGACAGCCCACTCTTTTGAGCAAGTCCTCACTGATATCACAGAAGCCATCAAACTGGAGACCGGGGTTGTCAAAAAACTCTACACTCTGGATGGAAAACAGGTAGGTACTTTTTCAAAGTACTTTTCCCGTTTATATACAATCAGTGTTTCTGCTTTCTCCATAGGTAACTTGTCTCCATGATTTCTTTGGTGATGATGATGTGTTTATTGCCTGTGGTCCTGAAAAATTTCGCTATGCTCAGGATGATTTTTCTCTGGATGAAAATGGTAAGCATAACCACTGGGTTTTATTGCTCCATTCTACTAAGCTGTCTGTGTCCTTTTGCCCCAGAATGCCGAGTCATGAAGGGAAACCCATCAGCCACAGCTGGCCCAAAGGCATCCCCAACACCTCAGAAGACTTCAGCCAAGAGCCCTGGTCCTATGCGCCGAAGCAAGTCTCCAGCTGACTCAGGTAACGACCAAGACGGTGAGTGCTCTTTTCCTTTATCCCTTCCTTTTCTCTTGCTTTGGGCTAGCAAACGGAACCTCCAGCAGCCAGCTCTCTACCCCCAAGTCTAAGCAGTCTCCCATCTCTACGCCCACCAGTCCTGGCAGCCTCCGGAAGCACAAGGTATTATGTCTCTTATACCTTACTAAACCTCTGAAAATTAACTTTGTCTCTTCTCTTCTTATAGGACCTGTACCTGCCTCTGTCCTTGGATGACTCGGACTCGCTTGGTGATTCCATGTAAAGGAGGGGAGAGTGCTCAGAGTCCAGAGTACAAATCCAAGCCTATCATTGTAGTAGGGTACTTCTGCTCAAGTGTCCAACAGGGCTATTGGTGCTTTCAAGTTTTTATTTTGTTGTTGTTGTTATTTTGAAAAACACATTGTAATATGTTGGGTTTATTTTCCTGTGATTTCTCCTCTGGGCCACTGATCCACAGTTACCAATTATGAGAGATAGATTGATAACCATCCTTTGGGGCAGCATTCCAGGGATGCAAAATGTGCTAGTCCATGACCTTTCAATGGAAAGCTTAGGTGCCTGCGTTATATTTGCCCTGTCTAATTTTGCCCATACAGTCTTCCTTCTGTAGAGGGCTGTTTACATATACAGCACTTAAAATGTTTGTGTGGGAAAAAAAAAACTCATTGGCAGATCCAAGAATGACAAACACAAGTGCCCCTTTTCTCTGGATCTCAAGAATGGTGGAGGACCCTGGAAGGACAGCAAGGCAGCTCCCCAGCCTCACTCTTCACTCCTGATTGAGGCCCGGGTTTGTTGTCCAGCACCAATTCTGGCTGTCAATGGGGAGAAATAAACCAACAACTTATAATTGTGACACCAGATGCTTAGGATCCTGGTGCTGGGTTAGCTAAGAGAATAGACAGAATTGGAAAATACTGCAGACATTTCCGAAGAGTTTATAAAGCACAGTGAATTCCTGGTCAATCTCTCCACTGAGGCAATTTGGAATCAATAAGCAATTGATAATAGTTTGGAGTAAGGGACTTCATATACCTGATTCCTCTAGAAGGCTGTCTAACATACCACATGATTACATGAACTGTATGGTATCCATCTATCTCTGTTCTATTGAATGCCTTGTTAACAGCCAACACTGAAAACACTGTGAGAATTTGTTTTCAGGTCTGACACCTTTCAGTCTCTTTTTATAGCAAGAAATCAATATCCTTTTTATAAAAATTCATGTCTGTATTTCAGGAGCAAACTCTTCAGGCTCCTTTTTTATAAACTGGTGATTTTTCTTTTGTCTAAAAAACACATGAAGAAAATTTACCAAAAAAAAAAAAAAAAGCAGAAGAATAATGTAGTTTAGAAATTATGCTGTCACTGCCAAACAGTAACCTCCAGGAGAAAACAAGATGAATAGCAGAGGCCAATTCAATAGAATCAGTTTTTTGATAGCTTTTTAACAGTTATGCTTGCATTAATAATTTCAATGTGGACCAGACATTCTAATTATATTTTAAATGAAATGTTACAGCATATTTTAAGCAACTCTTTTTATCTATAATCCTAATATTTCATACTGAAGACACAGAAATCTTTCACTTGTCTTTAACATTAGAAAGGATTTCTCTTTACTAAGGACTGATCATTTGAAATAGTTTTCAGTCTTTTGAGATACAGGTTTATAACACTGCTTTTTTTTTTCTGTAATCATAGCCCATAATGGCAAAGACAACTAAATTTAAGTGAAGGTCATGCATGCCAATTCTGTGTTTGCTTTTAGCAGATATGAAGATTTCCTTATTTCTTTGTAATTGTGCAGATATTTTGAAAGGCACAGCATTCGAAGCCAAGCTGCTGTTTGGCTACTGAATGGCTTGCAGTTGTTCCTCCACTCTAAATGGAATGAGCTTGCTGTGTGTGTGTGTGGTGGTGGTGGGAGGGGGTGGTGCATGTGTGTGTGTGTGTGTGCATCTGCAGCTGCTTCAAAATTAGGAAATACTACAGGACACCCCTGTAATGGATTGGTGGCAACTGGGTGGCACTGCTGATGTGCACTGTGTAGGGGGGAACCCAGTGGTGGTGGGGTAGCTCAGATGCCCCTAGACAAGCTTCAGATGTCTGTAGCTACCAGAAACATTTTCGGTTCAGGAAAAGTGAGATGATGGTAGTACTGGTTTCTGGTGAAATTGAAGAACCCCAAATGATGAGGATCTCTTTTTGCCCCCTCTCCTTTTTTTGTAGACCCATTCAAAACCATTAATAAGCCCATTTTACTAAGCCCCTATTTCTTTCTAGAAGCTCAGGGTTTTCTTAGTGCCTCCCAGAACATTTTGTAGTTAATTGGGAAAAAGTGATACTTGGATTAGGGGGTGTGGGCATAAAGAATGGTGGGAGGCCTGATTTTAAACTTCAGGCCAGAACCCCCAATGACTCCACCCATAGTCTCACTTTAGGTCTCATTTAGTCCATCACCTTTATTTTAAGTTGAGGAAGTGGAGGCTGGTAAAGAGCAGGACCAGAGGAAGAATCCAGATTTCCTTATGCTTGGGCCTCACACTAGCTCTCTGAGTATTTCCTTGATTGCGGTATATGTACTACTAGAAAATACCAAATGGATATATTTTCTTTAGGATAACCTTTGAACCAACAATCTTCAATAACAATAGTACATCTTCCATCTTACTTTTAATCGAGTATAAGGAAATGTTTCTTTATGGCCATTTTGGAGGGAGCAGGGGATGAGGCTTGGCATAGTCCAAAATTTAAGTCTCCAATAATTAATTGCATTTTAAATTGGCCCACTTTCAAGGCAATTTTTTTTGTGTGTCTGTAACTGAGCTCCTCCACCCCTGTCATTCACTTCCAATTTTACCCAATCCAATTTTAGCACTCAAGTTCCATTGTGTTAATTTCTGCACGGTCAACAAACATCAAGTCAGCAAGCATTTGCCACCACTCCCTATACTTCTCCCTCCTTCTTACACACACACACACACACACACACACAATCCATCTCTTGCTTGTTCCTACCTCCTGATTTTTCTTCCCTACAGAAATAGAAATAGGGACAAAGAAGGGGAAAATGTATATATTGGGGCTGGGCTGAACAACTAACTTCATAAGTAGTATTAACTAGGGGTAAATTGAGAGAAAAGCTCCTTTTCTCTTCACTGTTTTGGAAAGGATAGCCATTAGCATGACTGCTTTGTGTCCTTATGGACTTTAGTATTAGCCTAGATTGAATTATAGCGTTTTCTAGCTGGAAGGAACCTTAAGATCACATCATCTACTCCTCTACTCCAAATTTCTCATTCTTCAGGCCAGGAAACCGAGACACAGAGGTAAAGTAATTTCCCCAAGGTCACACAGCTGGCTGGGGCAGGATTGGGTTTACAACCCACATCTCCTGGCTCTTATTCCAGGGCCTTTTCCCACTAAGTAGTATTGCCTTCCATTAGGCTCCTGAGAGTTATTTCTCAGGGTCATGTTGCATCTTGGAGCCACATGCTGCTGCCCTGATCTCAGTGGGAAATCCACCCAGCAACCTAATACAGCCCCTTTTCCCTGCATTCACCTGGTTCCCATCCACATGGGTTGCAGATGTCCTTGAAGAGAGTGAGGCATTGAGGGCCAATAGGAGCAATGGGGTCCCTGGCCTTGTCCATCTGATTCAGGAGATCACTGCTCCATCGTGAGGAGCCCTCTGAATAGCCCCCCACTGAATGCTTGCCTTGCCCAAATGGAATGGAGGAAGATTGATTTTCTCCATCAGTTCACCTTGTGTCATCTCATAATGGTTGGTCTTTCCAGGCTGAGGGAAATGTTTCTTGTTTCCAGAGTAGAAAAAGAAAGAGTGGAACAATAGCTTTGTTCATCCTAACTTTCTGAGATGGCTTTTCAACATTTTAAAAAAACTAGTGTGGCTACCATTCACTGGCAATGATTTCTTTTAGAATATGGGAGTAAGATGAGCTAGAGAAAATAACCTGGTCTCACTGTGGTTGCCCTCATCCACAATGTCCCCAAAGCCATCCTGCTCTGATGAGGACAATTTCCAGGTATAAGCAAGGGGCTTTGTGACAAAAATGTACCCTGGCTGATGTTAAACATTGGCTCCTGTGTTTGCACCAAAATAGCAAGCTGTGTGCTCTATACACTCTTCCCATCGTCTTGTGTACACTGCTCCTGTGGCCTTCCACAGCAGAAACCAGGGCAAAAGGGTCCAAACACATGGTTTTCCTTGCTGCAAGGCTCTTCCTGGGAACTAAGGGGGTATTTATTAGTTCAGTTCTAAGAGACCTCCTTCTGGGCTTACCCCACTCCTCAGGTACTTCTCTCTCCTTCCTCCTTCTCCTCCACAGTCACAAGTAACCAAGGAACCTGAAAGTGGATGTGTAGCTATTTGAAGAAGGCAAGGAACCCTGAGATTCTTCTTTGAATCCTCTAGTCCAAGTCTTAGACCAGTGATTGGTGCTTACCTTGAACAAAATTTTGTCTGTGTTCCTAATCCCTTCAATACTCTGGGTACAATGCTCCCAATCACCCTGCACATTTGATTCTAAATGGCTTTTATTTTTTAAAAATCCATATCCCTAGGACAAGAGAACAGGATGCCTATATCCCCAAAATGAGCTCCAGGACACTGATGGGAATGATCCCAAAGATCACCCCACCTCAGAAACGTCTGTGCCAAGAGACTTCCCCAGATAGAAACACTGGGACAGTGGTTTGAACGACTTCTTTTATGGTTGTCCAGTTTGCTATGGAAATAAAAGGCATTGATTTTTTAAAAAGATGATTGGAACCTGTCTTTGGCCACATAGGGCCACTTGGATCCATTTCCAGGCCTTACTCATATATTGCCTTCACTGAAGGGCTTTGGCTTTAAGTCCCAGACTGGTCTCCCAAGTGAACCATAAGTGTTTTGGAGCTCATCTGGGGTGAGGCATGAGAATGTTGCCCCATCTATCCCTTCAGGAAAAGGTGCCTTCCCTCCCTTTCTCCTAAAGCCTGGTCCCCAGAAATTGTTTTTGTCTCCAAAAGTCTAGTATGGTCTTTATACACCCAGACTCTTAGTGTTGCGTCCTGCCTTGTTTCCTTGTTAAGGATCTATGCAGACCTCCCGCTTTGGCTTAGCTAGCGTGACATTGGCTATCATTTGACAAGACTAACTTTTTTTTTTTTTTTTTTTTGACTGAGTCTCCCTCTGTCACCTAGGCTGGAGTGCAGTGGCACAATCTTGGCTCGCTGCAACCTTCACCCTTCACCTCCCAGGTCGAAGCGATTCTCCTGCCTCAGTCTCCCGAGTAGCTGGGATTACAGGCGTGCGCCACCAAATCTGGCTATTTTTTTATTATTATTATTTTTAGTAGAGATGGGGTTTCACCATGTTGGCCAGACTGGTCTTGAACTCTTGGCCTCAAATTATCTGCCCACCTCGGCCTCCCAAAGTGCTGGGATTACAGGCATGAGCCACCATGCCCAGCTGACAAGACTAATTTTTTATCCCTTGGTTTATTGGCTTCAACATCTTCTGGAATCAGAGGTGATTTTTTCTTACCTTGGATGCCTGAGACTAGGGGAGTATAGAATTCCAATTGGTAATTAAGGCATCTTTCTGCTCCTGATCAGAAGGGCAGGTTAGTTGGGAGAGGTCAGATGGCACAACAGAAGTCACCTTGTAAGTAAGGCAAAGACTTGAAGGCATTAGCGTTTCTCATTACTAGGTCAATAACCTGAGGGAATCAATGGCTTTTTGCCGCTCTACCTCTTGTGTATCTCTTTGACTTTTCTTTCTCTGTCTAGTTTCCTCTGTTCTCAGTTTATATTCTATGTTATCAGTCTCTCTTTCCACAGTACAAACATCCATCCTTTCTCCTGTGCAATTCTGTCTCTCCCTCTTATTATCTTTATTTGTACTTTTTCCTTCCTCCCTGTCTAGGCATTGGGCATGTGCCTCTTCTTAGCCTGTGATTTTGCCTTGGGACTGATGATAAATTATTTCCAGATTCAATCAGCCCTGGTCCTACCCCAGTCCAATCAGAAGTATGTTGGTGGGAATCAACCTGATCCTGGCCCTTTCTTCTTCTCCATTTTCATTCGTAATCCCCCTCAGCAGATCTTTACAAGCAGTTTCCTTATAGCTCATGTATCTTTAGGTCTTTGCCTTCCAAGCACTGTACAGAATACTTTGTGGTTCCTTTTTAGTCTGACATTTTGTGGAGCAGTGAAGCGTGCTCAGAGACATAATCAGCTGAAGAGAAAAAATCCACCCATGGATTTATATCAGCTAAATACTAATAATTGATTTTGTTTGATGTGCCCATAATTTTTAAAGCTGCAATATAATATAATGAGGGACCACAGGTAATTTCTCCTGTCATTTGTTTTGGCTGGATGGGGGTGGGGGAGTAATTGCTTAAAGTTTTACCATTACACATTAAACTCTCTATAATAATCTTGTTTGGGGCTTGCTAACTGTTGAGCTGTTTTAACTAAACTGGTAGGCAATCGGAGTTGATTTAAATGAAAAGATAATTTAACAAATCTATACTATAAAAAGAGACATTTGCTTAATTGACATGTATTTTTTCCTTCTGAGTCACCTAAACATTTACTCTTGACACCAACTGTTCATGATACTGAATAGACAGTCCATATAAGAGAAATTAGTGGACCTAAAGAAGCCAGATTGTAGGTGTTAATTTATTAAACAGAGTGCAAAGCCCTTGGAAATGTCACTGCTTGGCAATACCATATGGAATGCCAAAATTTACAATGACTTTTCTTTATAAGTTATCCAAAAGGGATTTGAACAAGTAAGAGGTTATGCCAAAATGTCTCCAATGTATGGTCCTGTAATATATTGCAGCTTGAAGCCAATGATCCCTTATGACTTGTATACAACTAATGCATGTTTTATTGAATTTTGCATTTCCCACGTGTGGTAAGTTCTTTAAAATGTTTTTGATCACCTTTTTGTGCCATTAAACTTGTACAGAAAATGTTTTTATGGCCATTTTCAAAGGGAGAAAGTTTAAAATGGAAACAGCCCACCCTTTCTGCCCTATAGCTGTAGTTAGAATTGAGTACCTGTAGCAAAACAGCTGTAATTGGTGGTTGTAGTGTTAGAGGTGTTAGCTTGCTAGTGACTAGCTTTGGAGAGTAAATGCATGGTATTGTACATCACATTTCTTAACTCGTTTTAACCTCTGAAAAGAATATATTCTTCTTTGTAGTCCTTCTTCCCACCCCCTTGCCCTCTCCCTCTCCCTGCTCCCAGTTGTCTTACAGTTGTAAATATCTGATTTGAGGCCCAATAACTCTTGCCAAGTAAAGTCAGCAAACAACAAACAAACCAAAATGTGGGGAAAAGGCATTTCTCAACCATCTCTCAGCAGTTATTGATCATTTCTTAAGGAACAGCATTGTGATCAAAGACTCAACTTTACGTAAAAATCAGTGGTAAATTGGGGTTGTATTTGGCCATTTGATTACATTTCAGGATTGAATAGTTTTCAGAATCACATGTAATCCAAAGACAGTAGGTAGTGATGTCCCTTATCCCTGCAGCTGTTTTAAGATAGAGACCTCAGAAGACTCTGCTTGACCGATGACCAATAATTATTTGAAAAAAAAAGAAAAAATGAGAGAAATAAAACAGATATTTAAGAACTTTAGCCACCTATTTAGAATAGTTATAGCCAGAAAAAAAAACAAGGGCATGAGTTCAAATGCATTACTATCAGTGTCCTAGGCAATACCTAACCTACTCTGAAATTGTGATTCAAAAGCAGTATTTCAAGAGGCATTCTCCTTTTTTGGTTTGCTGACCCCACTTGGACTGGTAGGTTTGGTGAGGCCCCCATAAACCAGCTGGAGCAGACCCTTTTCATCTCCTGTGCCTGTAACACCCCTCTTCCCCCACCCCCTCCGCAATTCAATGAGGGCTTTCTTGGGTCAGAGGACTTCAAGGTTGTCTAGAGAAGTTTGCCATGTGTGTAAGGTGCTGTGAACTGTGAGTGCTGAAGATTCGCAGCATTCAATACCAGGCAGCCAAAGAGCTGCTCTTGCAATTATTTTGGCTCTCAAGCTCTGTTCTTCATCGCATTCTCATTTCTGTGTACATTTGCAAGATGTGTGTAATGTCATTTTCCAAAAATAAAATTTGATTTCAATATTTCTGGCTGACATTCTTTTAAAAACAAAAAC